TCACCAAGCCTCCTTAACACAATTATTTTGAATTTTTCTGGCCGTTTGTATATCTCCATTTCTCTAGCGTTGGTTATAGGAATATTATTATGCTCCTTTGGTGGTGTCATGTTTCCTTGATTGTTTCATGTTCCTCGAAGTCTTGCATTGATGTTGGCACATTTGAAGAAGCGGTCACCTCCTTCAGTCTTTACTGACTTGCTTCAGGAGAGAAATACCTTCACCAATCAGCTCTGTTTTGGATTCTGAGGCTATATGAGATCTTTTTTGTGCATGCATCTGCTTAATCCCTCATATTCCTTCTTGACAGGAAGTTCTTAAGATTGTATGCCTTCTGATTGTGCAAAGTCCAGGACAGGTGCTAAAAGCCTCCCATTTGTTTTCTCCAGTGTGATGCCCTGAAATGCTGATGTATGTGTGTCTTCTCCAAATTCTGCCGAGTTGAGCTGAGTGTCCGCTGGCTATGCTTGCACGCGCTGTCTGCAGGGGCATGCTTGGGAAGCCAGCTTAGGTACGGGGGAGACGAGCTGTATGTAGTCCTTGGGGTGCCCATGGGTCTGTTTGGGGGGTCCACATGTGGGTGTCCTGGGTGATTTATGGGCGGGCTTCCTCATGGAGTCTGCAGAATGTTGGTAGAGCACCCATCTCTCTTCTCTGCTCCCAGTATCTCCCAACTACACAGCCGTGCTGTTAACCTCAGTGTTCCAGGTGGAGCAAGAAAAAGGTGGGCCTCTTGGGCAGAGTCCGCCAGTGCTGGGGGGGCTGGGTGCTTACTCACTATACTCTCACTTTCCCCCATCAGGGAGATCATGGGCTGAGGGGGTTCCCCTTGGCACCGAGCTATGCTGCCTGGCAGGAGGAGTGAGGCAGATAAGCTGAAACTGTGCTTTTTGCCCACTTCAAAGCATTCATTCTTGGATTTTTTGTTCTTTCAGTGTGCTGGACCTTCTCTTGCGTGGTTAGTTGTAAAACTTGATGCTTCTGCAGGCAGATGATGGCAGAAAGCTCCCACCCCACCACGCTGATGACGGCAGAAAGCTCCCGCCCCACCACGCTGATGACGGCAGAAAGCTCCCGCCCCACCACGCTGATGATGGCACTCTCGTTGGGTGGTTGTGTGGTCTTCATACAATTTCAGGGTAAAAACCAAAGAAAATTAAAAACTTTTGCCTGGAGGCACTGCTGCGCACAGCCTGTGGCTAGACGAGGTTCCCGTGGGTTTGCCTGGAGGCGTTGCTGCACGCAGCCTGTGGCTAGACGAGGTTCACGTGGGTTTGCCTGGAGGCGTTGCTGCGCGCGGCCTGTGGCTAGACGAGGTTCACGTGGGTTTGCCTGGAGGCATTGCTGCACACGGCCTGTGGCTAGACGAGGTTCACGTGGGTTTGCCTGGAGGCGTTGCTGCGCGCGGCCTGTGGCTAGACGAGGTTCACGTGGGTTTGCCTGGAGGCGTTGCTGCGCGCGGCCTGTGGCTGGACGAGGTTCACGTGGGTTTGCCTGGAGGCGTTGCTGCGCGCGGCCTGTGGCTAGACGAGGTTCACGTGGGTTTACCTGGAGGCGTTGCTGCGCACGGCCTGTGGCTGGACGAGGTTCACGTGGGTTTGCCTGGAGGCGTTGCTGCGCGCGGCCTGTGGCTAGACGAGGTTCACGTGGGTTTGCCTGGAGGCGTTGCTGCGCGCGGCCTGTGGCTAGACGAGGTTCACGTGGGTTTGCCTGGAGGCGTTGCTGCGCGCGGCCTGTGGCTAGACGAGGTTCACGTGGGTTTGCCTGGAGGCGTTGCTGCGCGCGGCCTGTGGCTAGACGAGGTTCACGTGGGTTTGCCTGGAGGCGTTGCTGCGCGCGGCCTGTGGCTAGACGAGGTTCACGTGGGTTTGCCTGGAGGCGTTGCTGCGCGCGGCCTGTGGCTAGACGAGGTTCACGTGGGTTTGCCTGGAGGCGTTGCTGCGCGCGGCCTGTGGCTAGACGAGGTTCACGTGGGTTTGCCTGGAGGCGTTGCTGCGCGCGGCCTGTGGCTGGACGAGGTTCACGTGGGTTTGCCTGGAGGCGTTGCTGCGCGCGGCCTGTGGCTGGACGAGGTTCACGTGGGTTTGCCTGGAGGCGTTGCTGCGCGCGGCCTGTGGCTGGACGAGGTTCACGTGGGTTTGCCTGGAGGCGTTGCTGCGCGCGGCCTGTGGCTAGACGAGGTTCACGTGGGTTTGCCTGGAGGCGTTGCTGCGCGCGGCCTGTGGCTGGACGAGGTTCACGTGGGTTTACCTGGAGGCGTTGCTGCGCGCGGCCTGTGGCTGGACGAGGTTCACGTGGGTTTTGCTGTGAAGAGGTCTGTCCAGAAGCGGGGGTAGAGAAAGGGTGATTTTTATCGCAGAACAAGTCATGTTGTTTTAATCTCACCAGAAGTTTCATCTAATTTGAAATAGAAAAAGGTTCATTTGTCCATTCATACTTTTTAATAAGTAGTTCATGCCTTGAATATCTTTATTTTTTCAGACCAAGCACTACAGATTGAAGCTGGGTGCCTGATGGACACCTGCTCGTGTGCTTCTCTGTAAGTATTTGCATTGTCGCAGCTGCAAGCACCCATTTCGCTGAGAATCACTGTTGCCTCCATGGGGTCCTGTCCTATGGACGACCCCTGTCTAGTTGGGAACTTGGTGCCAGGAGCTCAACTTGCTCCAATGCTTCCCATCCTACTAAGTTCTACGCTGACTACAGTGGTAGGTAACGTCTGTTTTCCTGCAGTGCTTAAATATTGTTTCTACCTCCACCTTCGGCAGCTATGTGGCAGACATTTAATCATTGTTAGGCAAAAAAGACCTAAACGTACTCTGTTAGCTACTGCACCCTGCCTGGATTCCCCAGGCCACATGTCTTAGTTAGCCCCACACAGCTTCAGATATTGTTATTGCTTCTATCCATTCTGCTAAACTGAGCCATGGTTAATAAAAGATGAGAATTGGCAATTTCCAAGTTTCTAAGAGTTTAAAGTTATAGGAAATAAAAGACATGATGTATTCCTCAGAGTAGGCTCACTATTGTAACAACGCCTCCGAATTTTAGTAGCTTACCAAAATAAGAACGTATTGTTCACTTGCATGACTGTCAAACCTAGGCCAGATGAGGGCTGTGCTCCACAACACCGCCCAGGAATCTGGGATCCTCCCCTGGGCTCCAGTAGCTCCATGGACATCTGCAGGTAGAATATAAACAAGGAAGCTGGGAGGAACTGGTGAGATTTCAGAGGAGGCCTAGAGGTGGTGGCCATCACTCTCCCTCCCAGTCTCCTGGCCAGGACTTGGTCACACAGCTGCACCTCACAGCGAGGGGCTGGGGAACGCGGCCTCACCCCGTGTCCAGGAAGAGGAGTGACCTGCCATGGTGAGAATCTCCGCTCCTGAAGAGCACATGATTAGTCATTTACACGTCCTGATGTTGTTGCTCAGGGTCTCCTCCTACCAGGGGAGACAGTGGAAAACTGTGTGCATTGCTCACAGTGAGGAAGCTGGTTCCTTGGCTGGTCTGTGGGTCACATTGCTCATCTTCATGGGGACAGCGGCCACTCTTCACCATGCTTCCTGTTGCTGGATTGCAATGGGAGCCATGCCATCGATGCTTTGGGCAAAATAGCTCATGTATGGCTCCTCGTCAGCTGCATGCAGTGGCACAGATGCACCATGAAGCTTGCAGTTGGGTGTCTGCACCTCTCAAAACCATTTCCAGCTGGACAAGCAGGCCTCTTGGTGCTAATGCACCTGTGAAAGGCAAAGACCCTCTCATCATTCCATGAGCCATATGCTGGCTCTATGTTTTTATGCCTGTCTCCCATAACAGGTGACATTGTTGAGAATGAGTAGCGGGGGGTGTCCGATAGCTGTTACTTTGAAGTAAAAGGAATTCACTGATCCAGCTGCAGTGGGTCCCTAAAGCAAGGGCTGCTTAACACGTATACTCAGGTTGCATGATGGCCGTGGAGTACACTGGACTCAGCACCAGGACCCCATCTCTCATCACCAGCTGTGTGTACGCCTTGGTGAGCTCCTTAAATCTAAACACGTGAGTATCCTTATTTGTCAAAAGAGGATTCAAATTTTAACCCTGCATAACCAAAAATACAGGAATTACTTAATGAAGGGGTTCTTGAGAAGCGATAAACTGAAAGGTAAGTCAAAGCCCCATGGCAAATGCAAATGGCTTGAAAATGCAGGAAATGCTTTCATCCTGGAACATTTGCTGTTCTACCCAAGTCAGGTCTGTGTCTCTGGAGGTGCACACGGAGCTGTCCCTGGTGGCAGCCTCTGCCAAGGACTGTGTGGCCCCGGGGGCAGCCTCTGCTGAGTATTGTGTGTTCCTGGTGGCAGCCTCTGCTGAGTGTTGTGTGTTCCTGGTGGCAGCCTCTGCCAAGGACTGTGTGGCCGCGGGGGCAGCTTCTGCCGAGTGTTGTGTGTTCCTGGTGGCAGCCTCTGCTGAGTGTTGTATTGCTGGTGGCAGCTTCTGCCGACGGCTGCGTGGCCCAAGTGTGCGTCCTGCCTTTTCCTGACTTCCTCTCTCTACTTCCCACTCTCACCCGGCACATGATAAAATGTAATCTACATGAATATTAGGATTTGGATTTCTATCTGGACACGTGATTTACCTATTAATCAGACACCAACCACATGAATGATTATTAGAGGAATATTTAACAAAAGCTACATAAAAACAGTTTTTGAAACTATTTGGACTTCACTTCTCATAACATTCTTAAAAACCAAAGTTCAGTGTGTCTTCCAAAATGAAGAAAAATTACCCTGTTTTACCAATGGTTTTGCGTCGCTAATATCATAAAATGAAGGATGAGTTTTCAAGCCTGAAAGACAGTGTATTTACTAAACAATTTCTTAATAAATTCATTTATTCATGCACCCATTTGTTCATGTGCCCATCCGTGCATTCG